GAAGCCCAAAATCTAGGCACTGGCAGATTTGGAGTCTGGTGAGGGCTGCTGTCTGCTTCCAGGATGGTGCCTTCTTGCTGTGTCTTCTGGAGCAGATGAATGCTGAGTCCTCACATGGTGGAGAGATGAACAACTCCCTGGCACCTCTTTTATAAAGGCACTAATCTTATCTGTAAGGGCTCCACCCTCATGATTTAATGGCTTCCTAAAGGCCCCACCTCTCAATACTATCACATTGGCGATTAAGTGTCAACACATAAATTTTGGGGGAGACACATTTAGACCATAGCCATTGGATCAGATGGATCAGGTGGCTGAGCAGCCTTCAGGGCCTTGTTCTGGGCTCCAGTCAACACTGACAGCTTTTTGAGTCACTCAGGAAATGGGTTGGTTTAATACGTCCAACCCTTTGTATGGTTGGTATATTTTGTTTTTCATCTTAGTGGTTGGAGGGTGATGCAATGACATTGTTTTCACCTTGGAAGGTGAATACAGGTGGCCTTTTTTTTTTTTTTTTTTTTTAATGGAGTCTTGCTCTGTTGCCAGGCTGGAGTGCAGTGGCACGATCTCAGCTCACTGCAACCTTCGCCTTCTGGGTTCAAGCGATTCTCCTGCCTCAGCCTCCCTAGTAGCTGGGACTACAGGTGCGCACCACCACGCCCAGCTAATTTTTGTATTTTTAGTAGAGATGGGGTTTCACCATGTTGGCCAGGATGGTCTTGATCTCGTGACCTCGTGATCCCCCGCCTCGGCCTCCCAAAGTGCTGGGATTACAGGCGTGAGCTGCCACACCCAGCCCAGGTGGTCTTTTAAGGAATTCTTTTGCCCCTGCAGGCCGTGACTACCAGTGTCCCTTAACTACTGGAAATAGGATTTCTAATACTTTAAAGCTAGTCCTATTACAGAATCGACTGCAGGTAACCCAAAACCAATACAGAGAAACCATCCTGAAGGTTCTCCTTGGTCCACTTCCAGAACCAAATTCTGTATCAGTCTGGGTTCAATCAATCCAAGAAGTAAAATTGCTAGAGCAGTTGTGTGAGCTGATTAAATAGCGTATTTGAGGTTTTCGCTTCTGTGTCTGGTGCTGCTGTCTAAAGTCCACGGATTTAAGAAGGAAAGCTGGATGTTAGGAGGGGACGCAGGGGAAGCTAGAACCTGGGAGGAGGGACTGGAGCTCTGGAGGATGGTCGAATCTCAAGCCAGGAGGAGGTGAGCAGGAGCTGGAGAAGCTGTGAGCACACTGCCGTCACCCACCCCCTGCAGGGCAGCAGATGAGACTCGGAGTGCCGAGCTTGTGGTGGCGTCTGGCACTTGACACAGACATACTGAGGGCAGAGAGCAAGCTACTGCTGCACTTCCGCCTTCAAAATCTCACGCAATTGCCTCTTGTGGGGAACACTAACCCGGAGCGGTGCAAGGAAAAGTCTTTTCAGCTTCGCGAAGTTGACACAATATAAACCCACTGTGCATCGATTAACCCTCGGCCAGGTACTGTTCAAGGTGGAGGGAGAAGATATCTATTCACTGTATTTTCTAAACGATTCTCTTTCAGGAAACATCTTTGTGGTGAGCTTAGCGGTGGCAGACCTGGTGGTGGCCATTTATCCGTACCCGTTGGTGCTGATGTCGATATTTAACAACGGGTGGAACCTGGGCTATCTGCACTGCCAAGTCAGTGGGTTCCTGATGGGCCTGAGCGTCATCGGCTCCATATTCAACATCACCGGCATCGCCATCAACCGCTACTGCTACATCTGCCACAGTCTCAAGTACGACAAACTGTACAGCAGCAAGAACTCCCTCTGCTACGTGCTCCTCATATGGCTCCTGACGCTGGCGGCCGTCCTGCCCAACCTCCGTGCAGGGACTCTCCAGTACGACCCGAGGATCTACTCGTGCACCTTCGCCCAGTCCGTCAGCTCCGCCTACACCATCGCCGTGGTGGTTTTCCACTTCCTCGTCCCCATGATCATAGTCATCTTCTGTTACCTGAGAATATGGATCCTGGTTCTCCAGGTCAGACAGAGGGTGAAACCTGACCGCAAACCCAAACTGAAACCACAGGACTTCAGGAATTTTGTCACCATGTTTGTGGTTTTTGTCCTTTTTGCCATTTGCTGGGCTCCTCTGAACTTCATTGGCCTGGCCGTGGCCTCTGACCCCGCCAGCATGGTGCCTAGGATCCCAGAGTGGCTGTTTGTGGCCAGTTACTACATGGCGTATTTCAACAGCTGCCTCAATGCCATTATATACGGGCTACTGAACCAAAATTTCAGGAAGGAATACAGGAGAATTATAGTCTCGCTCTGTACAGCCAGGGTGTTCTTTGTGGACAGCTCTAACGACGTGGCCGATAGGGTTAAATGGAAACCGTCTCCACTGATGACCAACAATAATGTAGTAAAGGTGGACTCCGTTTAAAAAAGCACCACGTTCCGGGTGAGATGGACACGCTGCGCAAGGCCTCGCTCTTGACAGATGTCTGGG